GTTATTACAATGCATAACCCCATAAACTGTTCATCATCTTAAGAGGAGAAGCTCTGTTTTGCTCAGCATTGGACTCCTAGTGCCTTACTCAGTGCTGGCAATTGCAGGGACTCAGTATATGTTATTGGGTAAACATTTTAACATCAGTGCTAAATCAGTGATTTCAAAACTCCAGAAAGAATTTCTCACCTACTAGAAAGTAAGTTGACTATTTCAGTAGTTTCTAATTTGTCTTAAAAATTTTTTTGTAATCCTTCTTTGCTGATTAAAATTCTCCCTTCCCGTCCCCCAACCACTGAATTTTAGATATACAATGAAAAGATAATTAAAAACAAACTATTGGAGTCATTTTTCTTCCTAAATAAAGCAACATTTATTAATAGTACTAGCAAAATTGAAATGGCCTCAGCCTTTTACATCCGTGCGCCACGTTTTAAAAATGACGATTACTGGATTCCAAGGCATGGTTGTCAGAAACATTCTGCGTAATTAAAGCAGAGCAGCAGAAAATACAAACGTGAGTGCCAATCAACATGAGTGTGTAAAGAAAAAAAGTAAAATTTTGCATTCTGTGCAATGTGTCGAACGTGAACGTATTGCACGTTGTGTTGCAGATTTACTACAGCTGAGTCATTTCGGGACACGAGTGTGTGTTTCCAAGAAAAACGAGAGGAAGGAACCAGGCTGAGGGGCTCGCCGGGTTCCCCCAGGCACTCCCAGCAGCAGACACCGGTATTCCGCGGCGGGCGGCGGCGTGGTCAAAAAAAGGCGCCGCTGCCCCTTTAAGAGGCAAAGCACCTTTTCCAAGATACCATCTTGCACCAGGAGTTCACTTAAGCTCTCCACCTACCTTGCTATATCTCTCCTCCCTGACTGGGTACCGCCTGCCGGCGGGGCGAGCGAGCCTTTTCATTGGTCTTGCCCTCAGGGCCCCCTCTCTCTTACTGGTTCTCAGGCCTGCCACTCGGCACTGTCTCCCGCCCACCTCAGCCTTCGGGCTAGGTTGAGTGAGGGCTCTTGGGTTAGTTCCTGTTAGGCCCCGGCCGGGGGAGTAGGTTGAAGTCTCCTAAGATGCCCGGTGGGCTGGGGCACCGGGAGCTGTGAAGGGAACGTGAGGGGGCGGCGTAGTGGAGACCCACGGCAGGCCTGAAGAAGAGCGGCGGCCGAGCCCGCCTTCCCTGCACCATGCTCATAGAGGATGTGGATGCCCTCAAGTCCTGGCTGGCCAAGTTACTGGAGCCGATGTGAGTGAGCCGGGCTGGGCCGGGGCCGGCGATTAAAATTTTTGTTTTCTCTTTGTCTAACTAGATGTGATGCTGATCCTTCAGCCTTAGCCAACTATGTTGTAGCACTGGTCAAGAAGGACAAACCTGAGAAAGAATTAAAAGCCTTTTGTGCTGATCAACTTGATGTCTTTTTACAAAAAGGTAATTATTATGGGCCTTCAATCGAGTATTGACGCAATATGTAAATGTTATTTCTTCTCCTTAGAAACTTCAGGTTTTGTGGACAAACTATTTGAAAGTCTCTATACTAAGAACTACCTTCCACTTTTGGAACCAGTAAAGCCTGAGCCAAAACCACTAGTCCAAGAAAAAGAAGAAATTAAAGAAGAGGTAATGCAAATTTTTTCTCCTGCTTTTGGGGGTGCTCTTACTTCTACTCAATATTTTCATATAGGTATTTCAGGAGCCAGCAGAGGAAGAACGAGATGGCAGAAAAAAGAAATATCCTAGTCCCCAGAAGACTCGTTCAGAATCTAGTGAACGAAGGTTTGTGTTTATCTTTAATTAGGAAGACATTGCTGCATATGGCTTTTATATCTGTATATTATAGGACACGTGAGAAAAAAAGAGAAGACGGGAAATGGAGAGACTATGACCGGTACTATGAGCGGAATGAATTGTACCGTGAGAAGTATGACTGGAGAAGAGGCAGGAGTAAGAGTCGGAGTAAGAGTCGAGGCCTGAGTCGCAGTAGAAGCCGAAGTAGGGGGCGCAGCAAAGACCGGGATCCAAATAGGAATGTTGGTGAGTAGATGAGTGTCCCCCTAAAAACTCTGTGTTTTCTGTTTTTAATTTTGTCTCCAAGTAGAGCACAGGGAAAGATCGAAGTTTAAGAGTGAAAGGAATGACCTGGAGAGTTCCTATGTGCCTGTGTCTGCACCACCTCCAAACTCTTCTGAGCAGTATTCCTCTGGGGCACAGTCTATTCCCAGCACTGTTACTGTGATCGCACCTGCTCACCACTCTGAAAACACAACTGAGAGTTGGTCTAATTACTATAACAATCATAGCTCTTCCAATTCTTTTGGTCGAAACCTACCACCAAAGAGGCGATGCAGAGATTATGATGGTAAAAATCACCACCTTTTCTCATATTGTGCCATAAGATTCTTTTTTTATTCTTTATTCCACAGAAAGAGGATTTTGTGTACTTGGTGACCTTTGTCAGTTTGATCATGGAAATGATCCCCTAGTTGTTGATGAAGTTGCTCTGCCAAGTATGATTCCTTTCCCACCCCCTCCTCCTGGGCTTCCTCCTCCACCACCTCCTGGAATGTTAATGCCTCCAATGCCAGGTCCAGGCCCAGGCCCGGGCCCAGGTCCAGGCCCAGGCCCGGGCCCAGGTCCAGGTCCTGGCCATAGTATGAGACTTCCTGTTCCCCAAGGACATGGTCAGCCTCCACCATCCGTTGTGCTTCCCATACCAAGTAAGTATATATTTGTTGAATTTTTCTCTAGCTGTACTTTTCACTTTTTGTTGTCTGTATGTAGGACCACCTATAACACAATCAAGCTTGATAAACAGCCGTGACCAGCCTGGGACAAGTGCAGTGCCCAATCTTGCATCAGTGGGAACAAGACTACCTCCTCCTTTACCCCAGAACCTCCTTTACACAGTATCAGAACGTAAGTACATGTTGTTTGACTTAAAATTGACAGTTGTGTGTTTTGTTGCTTTGTTTTCCCTCAGATACATATGAACCAGATGGTTACAACCCAGAAGCTCCTAGTATTACTAGTTCTGGTAGATCTCAGTACAGACAGTTCTTTTCAAGAACTCAGACACAGCGTCCCAATCTGATTGGCCTAACATCTGGAGATATGGATGTAAATCCAAGAGGTGAGAATACCTTGAACTTTTTCTGATGCTAAAACTCAGTAATTTCAATTTTTTTTTCCAACAGCTGCTAACATTGTGATCCAGACTGAACCACCAGTTCCTGTTTCGATTAATAGCAACATAACCAGAGTAGTTCTTGAACCAGATAGTCGAAAAAGAGCTATGAGTGGTTTGGAAGGGCCACTCACAAAGAAACCTTGGCTGGGAAAGTAAGATAATTTGCTAATTAGTAGCATCTAATAATTAACCAAGATGTATTAATCTTCCTTTTAGGCAAGGAAATAACAATCAAAATAAACCAGGGTTCTTACGAAAGAATCAGTATACAAACACCAAATTAGAAGTCAAGAAAATCCCTCAGGAATTGAACAACATTACCAAGCTCAATGAACACTTCAGCAAATTTGGAACTATTGTTAATATCCAGGTAAATGTGGCTATGTCAGTGACAGAATCCAGTTGGGAATTTATATTGTTTTATTTTCTTCAAGGTTGCTTTTAAGGGTGACCCAGAAGCAGCCCTAATCCAATATCTTACCAATGAGGAGGCCAGGAAAGCCATTTCTAGCACAGAAGCAGTTCTAAACAACCGATTCATTCGAGTCTTGTGGCATAGGGAAAATAATGAGCAACCGACACTACAGTCCTCAGCACAGCTGCTCCTGCAACAACAGCAAACACTTAGTCACCTCTCACAGCAGCACCATCACCTGCCACAGCATCTACATCAGCAGCAGGTGCTAGTGGCCCAGTCTGCTCCTTCAACAGTGCACGGAGGTATCCAGAAGGTAATCTGGTTCACTGGGAATTAAAGGTCTTTCTGCCACATAAGTGTTCATTTTGTATGTGCAGATGATGAGCAAACCACAGACATCAGGTGCATATGTTCTTAACAAAGTTCCTGTTAAACATCGTCTTGGACATGCAGGTGGTAACCAGAGTGATGCATCACATTTGTTGAATCAGTCTGGTGGTGCTGGAGAAGATTGCCAGGTATGCATTTTTGGGAGCTTCAGATATATTTAGTGTGTGCTTTTTTTTTTTCTTTATTTTTTAGATATTTTCAACTCCAGGCCATCCAAAAATGATTTACAGCTCCTCAAACTTAAAGACACCTTCAAAGCTCTGTTCAGGGTCTAAATCTCATGATGTTCAAGAAGTGCTTAAAAAAAAACAGGTAACAGTCTTGATTCTTCTTGCCTTACAGAATATCTGTATTAATTTCTTTTTTACTTATACAGGAAGCAATGAAGTTACAACAAGATATGAGGAAAAAAAGACAGGAAGTGTTAGAAAAGCAAATAGAATGCCAAAAGGTAAGACAAGAGCTCATTATTTGCATGCTAGACATGGTTTTACCTTTTTCTATTTATTTCGTAGATGTTAATATCCAAGTTAGAAAAAAACAAAAACATGAAACCAGAAGAAAGAGCAAATATAATGAAGACTTTGAAAGAGCTTGGAGAGAAGATCTCACAATTAAAAGATGAATTAAAAACATCTTCTGCAGTCTCCACACCATCTAAAGTGAAGACAAAAACGGAGGTATCTATTTGCATTTTTTATTTAACATAGGGAAAATACCTTTTTATTTTCAATTTTTCCAAAGGCCCAGAAGGAGTTATTAGATACTGAACTGGACCTCCACAAGAGGCTGTCCTCAGGAGAAGACACCACAGAATTACGGAAAAAACTCAGTCAGTTACAGGTTGAGGTGAGATTTAAAAGGAGTTAGCGCCCCACCACTATGCTACATTCTACTTTTTGTTGTTATTCAGGCTGCACGGTTAGGTATTTTACCTGTGGGTCGAGGAAAGACCATGTCCTCTCAAGGTCGAGGAAGAGGCCGAGGGCGTGGAGGAAGAGGAAGGGGCTCACTAAATCACATGGTGGTGGACCATCGTCCCAAAGCACTAACAGTTGGAGGATTCATTGAGGAAGAAAAAGAAGACTTGCTTCAGCATTTCTCAGTAAGTTTTTAAAATAGCAAATGCTAACTGTATGATTCCATGTCACCCGCTGCCACCCTGCCAGGAGCGCGAAGATGATGGCCATGAACTCCAAGCAGCCTTTCGGCATGCACCCGGTGCTGCAAGAACCCAAATTCTCCAGTCTGCACTCTGGCTCCGAGGCCATGCGCCGAGTCTGTCTCCCAGCCCCGCAGGTACGTAGTGGAGCATAATTACCGCTCTAAGGACTGACCGTGCTGTGCGCCTTCTCGCTTGCAGCTGCAGGGTAATATATTTGGAAGCTTTGATGAGAGCCTGCTGGCACGCGCCGAAGCTCTGGCGGCGGTGGATATCGTCTCCCACGGCAAGAACCATCCGTTCAAGCCCGACGCCACCTACCATACCATGAGCAGCGTGCCCTGCACGTCCACTTCGTCCACCGTGCCCATCTCCCACCCAGCTGCGCTCACCTCACACCCTCACCACGCCGTGCACCAGGGCCTCGAAGGCGACCTGCTGGAGCACATCTCGCCCACGCTGAGTGTGAGCGGCCTGGGCGCTCCGGAACACTCGGTGATGCCCGCACAGATCCATCCACACCACCTGGGCGCCATGGGCCACCTGCACCAGGCCATGGGCATGAGTCACCCGCACACCGTGGCCCCTCATAGCGCCATGCCTGCATGCCTCAGCGACGTGGAGTCAGACCCGCGCGAGCTGGAAGCCTTCGCCGAGCGCTTCAAGCAGCGGCGCATCAAGCTGGGGGTGACCCAGGCGGACGTGGGCGCGGCTCTGGCTAATCTCAAGATCCCCGGCGTGGGCTCGCTGAGCCAAAGCACCATCTGCAGGTTCGAGTCTCTCACTCTCTCGCACAACAACATGATCGCTCTCAAGCCGGTGCTCCAGGCCTGGTTGGAGGAGGCCGAGGCCGCCTACCGAGAGAAGAACAGCAAGCCAGAGCTCTTCAACGGCAGCGAACGGAAGCGCAAACGCACGTCCATCGCGGCGCCGGAGAAGCGTTCACTCGAGGCCTATTTCGCTATCCAGCCACGTCCTTCATCTGAGAAGATCGCGGCCATCGCTGAGAAACTGGACCTTAAAAAGAACGTGGTGAGAGTCTGGTTCTGCAACCAGAGACAGAAACAGAAACGAATGAAGTATTCGGCTGTCCACTGATTGCGGCAGGGCGCAGCGTCGGGAGCCGGGAGAGCCTAGTGCTCATCCCTCCCGGGTTCGGGGGATGGTTATCGGGAACTCCAAGGCGTTTCCTAGGCAGGTTAGGCTCTCTCCTCCGAAGCCACAGACTTTCCCCCTTTGTCCCGCCTGGTTGCCTCCGGCCTTCTCTCTCTTTCCTTTCTATTCCCACCAAAAAAATTTTGGCGCTGGGAAAATATTGCAGAAGGGCGGGCCTGAGTGTACTTGTGCTGTCCGTGGTGCTGAAATTTGCCCTCGCGCAGGGGCCGCACGACTTCAGAGCAGGAGCCCCAAAGCAGAGGACAGTCAATTGGCCCAACCGCCCGAAGCTAGGGTGAAAATGCCACTTTGCTAAGCGCGATTAGGCAAAGGGTGAAGGGATAAAAAGGAAGTGATCAATAATAACACAAAGTCTAGGATATCTAAGGGGGACACAAACATGCACTGGAGATTTATTAGAGTATATAAAATACATGTATGTTTCCAAAGGATAGCCTTATACTCCCTTCCTTGCCTAAATTCTATTCACCTTATCCTTTGGTTTGGCGTAAATTCTCATAAGGTAGCATGAAGATTAGGTTCAGGGAAAGTATGCAGGGAGTTGCGGGCTCCAAGTTGCCATTTTTTCGTGGTAAGTAGGGCTCCAAAACAGGTGGGCCCAGTCTGGCGACTGAAAATTCTGGGATCGCTTGGCTGTTTGTAATCAGCTGCCAGCACCAGCTCTGGCCATCTTTCACTACCTACTGGTGTTTGAGGGGTAATTACTGCTTGCTGGAGAGCGGGAGTTTGTAGTATTCATAACCGTTGAGGACTCTCTGACCCCAGCTCGCTGCTCTTGCCAGATTGCCAGCTCAGCGTGCAGTCGGCTGCTGGAAAACGACTGTAACTTCTCTGCATTATATGCAAGTCCTTTCAACACGTCTAACCTCCTTGCACTTTTGTTATTACTGTTGTTGTTAACATCGTTCATTACTATTATTTATTTAATTCTGCTTCTTTCCATTCCCTTTATGTGGGTGTCTTTCGGTGGAAGTTCACTTATAGTTTTGTGAGGGAAGAGGAGTGGGACCATGGGCCTGAACCCTTCTCACCCTGCCCCTCTAGCCCAAATTTTATTTTATTTTTTCGTTGTTTCATGTAGTTTGTGTGTTGCTGTGTGACCTTTGGTTTCATTCTCTGAATAGATACAAATAAAATATTAAGTTTTCTTTTCCCTTTACCCCTTGAATTAACTTCTAAAATAAATGCTTTATTTTTCAACCCGAATCAAAGTGGTTTTATTTTTTCTCAGAGGCTAA